CCAGGGCCCAGCCCCATCGCGGTCCAAGCCGAGCCCCAGGGAGCCTCGCAACCACAGGTCTCCATGTCACGCCGTGGGAAGCCCACCCCGGCCCGCGCCCCTGGGCCCCAGGGCCGCACTCCATGGCGCCTGGCCGCCTGCCCGTGCGTCCGTCGGTCCCTCCGCGCCCCGGCCGGCCTCCTGCATCGCCACCGCCGCAGCTCCCCCCGAAGAATCCGCTTTGAATCTCTAAGGTTGTACTGTATATGTCTTTCCTGGTCAGTGTCTGTCTGGAGCATGACTTTACCACCTTTTGCAGTGATTCTAGTACTAATACGGCATTCACTCTTCATTCATGCATGCATTCATTATTAAAAAATGATAACTGCTTGGAAGGAGATGGGCTACCTGTGCTGTGAGTAACTATGATGGGAAACTATGGCCGGGTCAGGGATCTCAGAAAAGTTTCCCAGAGGAAGAGGGACAAAGTGTGAGTGGTAATTAACCATGTGAAGAGGGAAAGAGGAGCATATGCAGAATATCTTGTCATGCATTTTCTTTGTTTATAGGACCTATTTCACCTGAAAACCTTATGGCAAAATATTATTTTTTTCTTAGCTTTTATTTTTGGTTCAGGGGTACACATGCAGGTTTGTTTTACAGGTAGACTCATGTCATGGGGGATTGTTGTACAGATTATTTTGTTGCCCAGGTACTAAGCCTAATACTCAATAGTTATTTTTTCTTCTGCTCTTCCTCCTCCAACTCTCCACCCTCAAGGAGGCCTCAGTGTCTGTTGTTCCCTTCTTTGTGTTCATTTGGTTTTCTGTTCTTGCATTAGTTTGCTAAGGATAATGGCCTCTAATTCCATCCATGTTCCTGCAAAAAACCATGATCTCATTCTTTTTTATGGCTGCATAGTATTCCATGGTATATGTGTACTACATTTTGTTTATCCAATCTGTCACTGATGGGCATTTAGATTGATTGCATGTCTTTGCTATTGTGAACAGTGCTGCAATGAACATTTGTGTGTGCATGTGCCTTTTTTTTTTTTTTTTTTGGTAGATAAGGGATTTTGCCATGTTGCCCAGGCTGGTCTCGAACTCCTGAGCTCAAGTTATCCACCTGCCTTGGCCTCCCAAAGTGTTGGGATTACAGGCATGAGCCACTGTGCCTGGCCATGCATGTGTCTTTATGGCTGAATGATTTATATTCCTCTGGGTATATACCCAGGAATGAGATTGCTGGGTTGAATGGTAGTTCTGTTTTTAGCTCTTTGAGGAATTGCCATACTGCTTTCCACAATGGTTGAACTAATTTGCACTCCCACCAAAAGTGTATAAGTGTTCCCTTCTCAACTTGGCCAGCATCTGTTATTTTTTAACTTTTTAATCATAGCCATTCTGACTGGTGTGAGATGGTATTTCATTGTGGTTTTAATTTGCATTTCTCTAATGATAGTGATATTGAGCTTTTTTTCATATGCTTGTTAGCCACATGTATTTTTTTTTTTTTTTTAGAAAAGTGTTCATGTCCTTTGCCTACTTTTTAATGGGGTTGTTGTTTTTCTCTTGTAAATTTAAGTTCCTTATAGATGCTGGATATTAGACCTTTATCAGATGCATAGTTTGTAAATATTTTCTCCCATTCTTTAGGTTGTCTTTTTACTCTGTTGAGTTTCTTTTGCTGTGCAGAAGCTCTTCAGTTTAATTAGATCTCATTTGTCAATTTTTGCTTTTGTTGTGATTGCTCTTAGTGTCTTTGTCATGAAATATTTGCCCATTCCTGTGTCCGGGATGGTATTGCCTAGGTTGTCTTCTGTGGTTTTTATAGTTTGGGGTTTTACATTTAAGTCTTTAATCCATCTTGAATTAATTTTTGTATATGGTGTAAGGAGGGGGTCCAGTTTCATTCTTCTGCATATGGCTAGCCAGCTATCTCATCATTTATTGAATAGGGAATCCTTTCCCCATTGTTTGTTTTTGTCAGCTTTGTCAAAGATCAGATGGTTGTAGGTGTGCGGCTTATTTCTGGGCTCTCTATTATGTTCCATTGGTCTATGTGTCTGATTTTGTACTAGTACCATGCTGTTTTGGTTACTGTAGCCCTGTAGTATAGTTTGAAGTAGGGTAACATGTTGCTGTCAGCTTTGTTCTTTTTGCTTAGGCTTGTCTTGGCTATTTGGGCTTATTTTTGGTTCCATATCAATTTTAAAATAGTTTTTTCTAGTTCTGTGAACAATGTCTTTGGTAGTTTGATAGGAATAGCATTGAATATGCAAATTGCTTTGGGCAGTATGGCCATTTCAATGATACTGATTCTTCATATTCATGAGCATGGGATGTTTTTCCATTTGTGTCACTCTGATTTCTTTGAGCAGTGTTTTCTAATTCTTTTTTTTTTTGAGATGGAGTTTCGCTCTTTGTTGCCCAGGATGGAGTGCAGTGGTGCGATCTCAGCTCACTGCAACCTCTGCCTCCCAAGTTCAAGTGATTCTCCTGTCTCAGCCTCCTGAGTAGCTGGGATTACAGGCGTCTGCCACCACACCCAGCTAATCTTTGTATTTTTAGTAGAGATGGGGTTTCACCATGTTGGCCAGGCTGGTCTTGAACTCCTGACCTCAGGTGATCTGCCCGCCTCAGCCTCCCAAAGTGCTGGGATTACAGGCGTGAGCCACTGAGCCCAGCCTTCTAATTCTTATTGTACAGATCTTTCACCTCCCTGGTTAGCTGTATTTCTAGGTGATTTATTCATATTGTGGCAATCGTGAATGAGATTGCATTTTTGATTTGGATCTTGGCTTGGCTGTTGTCAGTGTATAGGAATGCTAGTGATTTTTGTATATTGATTTTCGTATCCTGAGAGTTGGCTGAAGTTGTTTATCAACTGAAGGAGCTTTTGGGCCAAGACTATGGGGTTTTCTAGATGTAGGATCATGTTGTCTGCAAACAGGGGTAGTTTGACTTCCTCTCTTCCTATTTGGATGCCTTTTATTTCTTCCTCTTGCCTGGTTGCTCTGGCCAGGACTTCCAATAGTATGTTGAATAGGAGTAGTGGAAGAGGGCCTCCTTGCCAGTTTTCAAGGGGGGAATGCTTTCAGCTTTTGCCCATTCAGTATGATGTTGGCTGTGGGTTTGTCATAGATGGCTCTTATTATTTTGAGGTATGTTCCTTCAATACCTAATTTATTGAGAGTTTTTAACGTGAAGGGATGTTGAATTTTTAATGAAAGCTTTTCTGCATGAGATAATCATGTCATTTTTGTCTTTAGTTATGCTTATGTGATGAATCATATTTATTGATTTGCGTATGTTGAACCAACCGTAAATCCTGGCGATGAAGCCTACTTGATTATGGTGGATTAGCTTTTTGATGTGTTGCTGGACTTGGTTTGCAAGTATATTTTTGAGGAATTTTGCATCGTTGATCAAGGATATTGGCTTGAAGTTTTCTTTTTTTGTTGGGTCTCTGCCAGGTTTTGGTATCAGGATGATGCTGGCCTCATAGAATGAGTTGAGGAGGCGTCCCTCCTCCTTAATTTTTTTGGAAACCAGGGGTACAGACAAAGTACCCTGTACACCCAACAGTAATCCCACAGGAGAAGGCAGAGGCCCCAGGCCATTTAATCAGCAGCAAGGTGATTATGTGATATGTCTTTTCACAGTTGAGTTAGATGTACTCCACCAGTTATGATGGGAATCAATTTAAATATACTTTCTTGATCCCAGAAATTCAAGTATGTGGACAGGATGTTACACATGGCAGGATGATTGTTACAGCGCAACTAACATATTTCAAATGGACAAAAAATTAGTATAATTTACAGTATCTTAAGATAAATTTCCTTTGAATGGGAGCTTCCTTTCTAGTCCTTTGAGGTCTACAAGGCATATCTAGAAAATTTACTACTGTGGAAGATGAAGACTGTTTAAATTGAATGGGGGGCAGGAAGGGGAAGGGCCTATGGTTTTTCTTTTTGATTAACTGCTGTAACCCTGTCCTTCAGGCAGCTGAAGGAGTGTCACATTTTCTTTAGACATCATTAGGCACCAAAGCTCTTGTAGGACAACTTTGATGCTACATGAATTCTGCCATTTTGCTAGCACTGATATGGCTTTTTGGTCCACCACTCCATTACAACTATTAACCCTATTTATATTAATTTTTGTTACAAATCTTACAAAGGCAGGGTGCTTCTGGGCATTTAGGATACATTCTATTTTAAGGCTGTATACTTGATTTTCGTAAATCATTCTTGGAGGCCCAATTATCATCCCTGTCCATCTTGTCCCAGGTCTTCATCATCTTCTAAACACCAGCTAACTATGCCACCTCCTACCTTTTTCTGGCCTTCTTCGAGTTCTTCCATCAGTTGGAAACTTCGAGAGACTTTTACTCCTGATCCTGTGGTGACTGCCATCTTGCATCACTGTTGCCCCATGTTTTGTATAATGAAAAAACTGAGCAATAGAAAGCAGGTAGTGATATAAGAAGTCAACACCGAGAAATAAGAAAAACAGAAAGCAAAGGGAAACTAAGCAGGACAGTATGTACTTCAGAATCAATTATTGGTTGCCACCTTTCAGAGGATGGAGAAGATAGGTATTATACTTTGTTATCTTTTGAAATGTGGTGGTAAGACCAACAGTCTGGTTATTCTTTTCAGTTTATTTACAAATGTTGGAGTAATAAAGAAGGCAGAACAAAATGAGCTGGGCTTTGGAAGAATGGAAAGAAGGGCTGCCTACAAGAGCTCTTCAGAAAATTCAAGAGCTTGAAGGACAGCTTGACAAACTGAAGAAGGAAAAGCAGCAAAGGCAGTTTCAGCTTGACAGTCTCGAGGCTGCGCTGCAGAAGCAAAAACAGAAGGTACCCCTGAAGCTCTGGTATTTGTAGCTGTTGGAGTTATTGTCTTCTGAACAATTCTCATTAGGTTGAAAATGAAAAAACCGAGGGTACAAACCTGAAAAGGGAGAATCAAAGATTGATGGAAATATGTGAAAGTCTGGAGAAAACTAAGCAGAAGATTTCTCATGAACTTCAAGTCAAGGAGTCACAAGTGAATTTCCAGGAAGGACAACTGAATTCAGGCAAAAAACAAATAGAAAAACTGGAACAGGAACTTAAAAGGTAATATTTTGGGATGGTATTTATAGGGATGAATTTGTCTGCCTCTTGGGTCCTTTTCTAACAGGTGTAAATCTGAGCTTGAAAGAAGCCAACAAGCTGCGCAGTCTGCAGATGTCTCTCTGAATCCATGCAATACACCACAAAAAATTTTTACAACTCCACTAACACCAAGTCAATATTATAGTGGTAATGCATTTTCTTCCTTGGTATAGACAGCTAAAGAAAACTGTATTTGATTGTCTGTTTCTAGGTTCCAAGTATGAAGATCTAAAAGAAAAATATAATAAAGAGGTTGAAGAACGAAAAAGATTAGAGGCAGAGGTTAAAGCCTTGCAGGCTAAAGTAAGTTAATTATGGGCCCTATAATAGAGTATTAAAGGCCTCTAAAGAGATTCTGTTTCTACAGAAAGCAAGCCAGACTCTTCCACAAGCCACCATGAATCACCGCGACATTGCCCGGCATCAGGCTTCATCATCTGTGTTCTCATGGCAGCAAGAGAAGACCCCAAGTCATCTTTCATCTAATTCTCAAAGAACTCCAATTAGGAGAGATTTCTCTGCATCTTACTTTTCTGGGGAACAAGAGGTGACTCCAAGTCGATCAACTTTGCAAATAGGGAAAAGAGATGCTAATAGCAGTTTCTTTGACAATTCTAGCAGTCCTCATCTTTTGGATCAATTAAAAGCGCAGAATCAAGGTAACATTGAGCTAAGTTAAGTTTAAATTCACAATTGGAGTGTGATTTTTGTTTGTGGTTCAAGAGCTAAGAAACAAGATTAATGAGTTGGAACTACGCCTGCAAGGACATGAAAAAGAAATGAAAGGCCAAGTGAATAAGTTTCAAGAACTCCAACTCCAACTGGAGAAAGCAAAAGTGGAATTAATTGAAAAAGAGAAAGTTTTGAACAAATGTAGGGATGAACTAGTGAGAACAACAGCACAATACGACCAGGCGTCAACCAAGGTACTTGACTTTTCGTGAATTACTGGAGAAATATTTTGTCTTGAACATTTTTATTCATTATTAGTATACTGCATTGGAACAAAAACTGAAAAAATTGACGGAAGATTTGAGTTGTCAGCGACAAAATGCAGAAAGTGCCAGATGTTCTCTGGAACAGAAAATTAAGGAAAAAGAAAAGGAGTTTCAAGAGGTAAGGTAAATGGATTCATGAGGTGTTTGTCTTCAGGCTGATGCACCTGCCCTTTGTTTTTCAGGAGCTCTCCCGTCAACAGCGTTCTTTCCAAACACTGGACCAGGAGTGCATCCAGATGAAGGCCAGACTCACCCAGGAGTTACAGCAAGCCAAGAATATGCACAACGTCCTGCAGGCTGAACTGGATAAAGTAGGGGCCGTGTCTCTCTCTCTCTCCTTAATAAATGAAACTTGGTCTCTTTTTCTTTTTGTAGCTCACATCAGTAAAGCAACAGCTAGAAAACAATTTGGAAGAGTTTAAGCAAAAGTTGTGCAGAGCTGAACAGGCGTTCCAGGCGAGTCAGATCAAGGAGAATGAGCTGAGGAGAAGCATGGAGGTAAGGGAGGAGGATGCCGAATTTTCTCCACTTTGGCTATAACCAATTAAAATGTGTGTTTTAGGAAATGAAGAAGGAAAACAACCTCCTTAAGAGTCACTCTGAGCAAAAGGCCAGAGAAGTCTGCCACCTGGAGGCAGAACTCAAGAACATCAAACAGTGTTTAAATCAGAGCCAGAATTTTGCAGAAGAAATGAAAGGTAAGTAAACTTAGTATTTTAGAGTTACCTTTAACATTGACGACTTTTATTTATTTTTAAATAGCGAAGAATACCTCTCAGGAAACCATGTTAAGAGATCTTCAAGAAAAAATAAATCAGCAAGAAAACTCCTTGACTTTAGAAAAACTGAAGCTTGCTGTGGCTGATCTGGAAAAGCAGCGAGATTGTTCTCAAGACCTTTTGAAGAAAAGAGAACATCACATTGAACAACTTAATGATAAGTTAAGCAAGACAGAGAAAGAGTCCAAAGCCTTGCTGAGTGCTTTAGAGTTAAAAAAGAAAGAATATGAAGAATTGAAAGAAGAGAAAACTCTGTTTTCTTGTTGGAAAAGTGAAAACGAAAAACTTTTAACTCAGATGGAATCAGAAAAGGAAAACTTGCAGAGTAAAATTAATCACTTGGAAACTTGTCTGAAGACACAGCAAATAAAAAGTCATGAATACAACGAGAGAGTAAGAACGCTGGAGATGGACAGAGAAAACCTAAGTGTCGAGATCAGAAACCTTCACAACGTGTTAGACAGTAAGTCAGTGGAGGTAGAGACCCAGAAACTAGCTTATATGGAGCTACAGCAGAAAGCTGAGTTCTCAGATCAGAAACATCAGAAGGAAATAGAAAATATGTGTTTGAAGACTTCTCAGCTTACTGGGCAAGTTGAAGATCTAGAACACAAGCTTCAGTTACTGTCAAATGAAATAATGGACAAAGACCGGTGTTACCAAGACTTGCATGCCGAATATGAGAGCCTCAGGGATCTGCTAAAATCCAAAGATGCTTCTCTGGTGACAAATGAAGATCATCAGAGAAGTCTTTTGGCTTTTGATCAGCAGCCTGCCATGCATCATTCCTTTGCAAATATAATTGGAGAACAAGGAAGCATGCCTTCAGAGAGGAGTGAATGTCGTTTAGAAGCAGACCAAAGTCCGAAAAATTCTGCCATCCTACAAAATAGAGTTGATTCACTTGAATTTTCATTAGAGTCTCAAAAACAGATGAACTCAGACCTGCAAAAGCAGTGTGAAGAGTTGGTGCAAATCAAAGGAGAAATAGAAGAAAATCTCATGAAAGCAGAACAGATGCATCAAAGTTTTGTGGCTGAAACAAGTCAGCGCATTAGTAAGTTACAGGAAGACACTTCTGCTCACCAGAATGTTGTTGCTGAAACCTTAAGTGCCCTTGAGAACAAGGAAAAAGAGCTGCAACTTTTAAATGATAAGGTAGAAACTGAGCAGGCAGAGATTCAAGAATTAAAAAAGAGCAACCATCTACTTGAAGACTCTCTAAAGGAGCTACAACTTTTATCCGAAACCCTAAGCTTGGAGAAGAAAGAAATGAGTTCCATCATTTCTCTAAATAAAAGGGAAATTGAAGAGCTGACCCAAGAGAATGGGACTCTTAAGGAAATTAATGCATCCTTAAATCAAGAGAAGATGAACTTAATCCAGAAAAGTGAGAGTTTTGCAAACTATATAGATGAAAGGGAGAAAAGCATTTCAGAGTTATCTGATCAGTACAAGCAAGAAAAACTTATTTTACTACAAAGATGTGAAGAAACCGGAAATGCATATGAGGATCTTAGTCAAAAATACAAAGCAGCACAGGAAAAGAATTCTAAATTAGAATGCTTGCTAAATGAATGCACTAGTCTTTGTGAAAATAGGAAAAATGAGTTGGAACAGCTAAAGGAAGCATTTGCAAAGGAACACCAAGAATTCTTAACAAAATTAGCATTTGCTGAAGAAAGAAATCAGAATCTGATGCTAGAGTTGGAGACAGTGCAGCAAGCTCTGAGATCTGAGATGACAGATAACCAAAACAATTCTAAGAGCGAGGCTGGTGGTTTAAAGCAAGAAATCATGACTTTAAAGGAAGAACAAAACAAAATGCAAAAGGAAGTTAATGACTTATTACAAGAGAATGAACAGCTGATGAAGGTAATGAAGACTAAACATGAATGTCAAAATCTAGAATCAGAACCAATTAGGAACTCTGTGAAAGAAAGAGAGAGTGAGAGAAATCAATGTAATTTTAAACCTCAGATGGATCTTGAAGTTAAAGAAATTTCTCTAGATAGTTATAATGCGCAGTTGGTGCAATTAGAAGCTATGCTAAGAAATAAGGAATTAAAACTTCAGGAAAGTGAGAAGGAGAAGGAGTGCCTGCAGCATGAATTACAGACAATTAGAGGAGATCTTGAAACCAGCAATTTGCAAGACATGCAGTCACAAGAAATTAGTGGCCTTAAAGACTGTGAAATAGATGCGGAAGAAAAGTATATTTCAGGGCCTCATGAGTTGTCAACAAGTCAAAACGACAATGCACACCTTCAGTGCTCTCTGCAAACAACAATGAACAAGCTGAATGAGCTAGAGAAAATATGTGAAATACTGCAGGCTGAAAAGTATGAACTCGTAACTGAGCTGAATGATTCAAGGTCAGAATGTATCACAGCAACTAGGAAAATGGCAGAAGAGGTAGGGAAACTACTAAATGAAGTTAAAATATTAAATGATGACAGTGGTCTTCTCCATGGTGAGTTAGTGGAAGACATACCAGGAGGTGAATTTGGTGAACAACCAAATGAACAGCACCCTGTGTCTTTGGCTCCATTGGACGAGAGTAATTCCTACGAGCACTTGACATTGTCAGACAAAGAAGTTCAAATGCACTTTGCCGAATTGCAAGAGAAATTCTTATCTTTACAAAGTGAACACAAAATTTTACATGATCAGCACTGTCAGATGAGCTCTAAAATGTCAGAGCTGCAGACCTATGTTGACTCATTAAAGGCCGAAAATTTGGTCTTGTCAACGAATCTGAGAAACTTTCAAGGTGACTTGGTGAAGGAGATGCAGCTGGGCTTGGAGGAGGGGCTCGTTCCATCCCTGTCATCCTCTTGTGTGCCTGACAGCTCTAGTCTTAGCAGTTTGGGAGACTCCTCCTTTTACAGAGCTCTTTTAGAACAGACAGGAGATATGTCTCTTTTGAGTAATTTAGAAGGGGCTGTTTCAGCAAACCAGTGCAGTGTAGATGAAGTATTTTGCAGCAGTCTGCAGGAGGAGAATCTGACCAGGAAAGAAACCCCTTCGGCCCCAGCGAAGGGTGTTGAAGAGCTTGAGTCCCTCTGTGAGGTGTACCGGCAGTCCCTCGAGAAGCTAGAAGAGAAAATGGAAAGTCAAGGGATTATGAAAAATAAGGAAATTCAAGAGCTCGAGCAGTTATTAAGTTCTGAAAGGCAAGAGCTTGACTGCCTTAGGAAGCAGTATTTGTCAGAAAATGAACAGTGGCAACAGAAGCTGACAAGCGTGACTCTGGAGATGGAGTCCAAGTTGGCGGCAGAAAAGAAACAGACGGAACAACTGTCACTTGAGCTGGAAGTAGCACGACTCCAGCTACAAGGTCTGGACTTAAGTTCTCGGTCTTTGCTTGGCATCGACACAGAAGATGTAAGTACCTGGGATTTAAATGCCATTTCTCGAAATGCATGCTTGTTATGTATTATAATTACAGGCTATTCAAGGCCGAAATGAGAGCTGTGACATATCAAAAGAACATACTTCAGAAACTACAGAAAGAACACCAAAGCATGATGTTCATCAGATTTGTGATAAAGATGCTCAGCAGGACCTCAATCTAGACATTGAGAAAATAACTGAGACTGGTGCAGTGAAACCCACAGGAGAGTGCTCTGGGGAACAGTCCCCAGATACCAATTATGAGCCTCCAGGGGAAGATAAAACCCAGGGCTCTTCAGAATGCATTTCTGAATTGTCATTTTCTGGTCCTAATGCTTTGGTACCTATGGATTTCCTGGGGAATCAGGAAGATATCCATAATCTTCAACTGCGGGTAAAAGAGACATCAAATGAGAATTTGAGATTACTTCATGTGATAGAGGACCGTGACAGAAAAGTTGAAAGTTTGCTAAATGAAATGAAAGAATTAGACTCAAAACTCCATTTACAGGAGGTACAACTAATGACCAAAATTGAAGCATGCATAGAATTGGAAAAAATAGTTGGGGAACTTAAGAAAGAAAACTCAGATTTAAGTGAAAAATTGGAATATTTTTCTTGTGATCACCAGGAGTTACTCCAGAGAGTAGAAACTTCTGAAGGCCTCAATTCTGATTTAGAAATGCATGCAGATAAATCATCACGTGAAGATATTGGAGATAATGTGGCCAAGGTGAATGACAGCTGGAAGGAGAGATTTCTTGATGTGGAAAATGAGCTGAGTAGGATCAGATCGGAGAAAGCTAGCATTGAGCATGAAGCCCTCTACCTGGAGGCTGACTTAGAGGTAGTTCAAACAGAGAAGCTATGTTTAGAAAAAGACAATGAAAATAAGCAGAAGGTTATTGTCTGCCTTGAAGAAGAACTCTCAGTGGTCACAAGTGAGAGAAACCAGCTTCGTGGAGAATTAGATACTATGTCAAAAAAAACCACGGCACTGGATCAGTTGTCTGAAAAAATGAAGGAGAAAACACAAGAGCTTGAGTCTCATCAAAGTGAGTGTCTCCATTGCATTCAGGTGGCAGAGGCAGAGGTGAAGGAAAAGACGGAACTCCTTCAGACTTTGTCCTCTGATGTGAGTGAGCTGTTAAAAGACAAAACTCATCTCCAGGAAAAGCTGCAGAGTTTGGAAAAGGACTCACAGGCACTGTCTTTGACAAAATGTGAGCTGGAAAACCAAATTGCACAACTGAATAAAGAGAAAGAATTGCTTGTCAAGGAATCTGAAAGCCTGCAGGCCAGACTGAGTGAATCAGATTATGAAAAGCTGAATGTCTCCAAGGCCTTGGAGGCCGCACTGGTGGAGAAAGGTGAGTTCGCATTGAGGCTGAGCTCAACACAGGAGGAAGTGCATCAGCTGAGAAGAGGCATCGAGAAACTGAGAGTTCGCATTGAGGCCGATGAAAAGAAGCAGCTGCACATCGCAGAGAAACTGAAAGAACGCGAGCGGGAGAATGATTCACTTAAGGATAAAGTTGAGAACCTTGAAAGGGAATTGCAGATGTCAGAAGAAAACCAGGAGCTAGTGATTCTTGATGCCGAGAATTCCAAAGCAGAAGTAGAGACTCTAAAAACACAAATAGAAGAGATGGCCAGAAGCCTGAAAGTTTTTGAATTAGACCTTGTCACGTTAAGGTCTGAAAAAGAAAATCTGACAAAACAAATACAAGAAAAACAAGGTCAGTTGTCAGAACTAGACAAGTTACTCTCTTCATTTAAAAGTCTGTTAGAAGAAAAGGAGCAAGCAGAGATACAGATCAAAGAAGAATCTAAAACTGCAGTGGAGATGCTTCAGAATCAGTTAAAGGAGCTAAATGAGGCAGTAGCAGCCTTGTGTGGTGACCAAGAAATTATGAAGGCCACAGAACAGAGTCTAGACCCACCAATAGAGGAAGAGCATCAGCTGAGAAATAGCATTGAAAAGCTGAGAGCCCGCCTAGAAGCTGATGAAAAGAAGCAGCTCTGTGTCTTACAACAACTGAAGGAAAGTGAGCATCATGCAGATTTACTTAAGGGTAGAGTGGAGAACCTTGAAAGAGAGCTAGAGATAGCCAGGACAAACCAAGAGCATGCAGCTCTTGAGGCAGAGAATTCCAAAGGAGAGGTAGAGACCCTAAAAGCAAAAATAGAAGGGATGACCCAAAGTCTGAGAGGTCTGGAATTAGATGTTGTTACTATAAGGTCAGAAAAAGAAAATCTGACAAATGAATTACAAAAAGAGCAAGAGCGAATATCTGAATTAGAAATAATAAATTCATCATTTGAAAATATTTTGCAAGAAAAAGAGCAAGAGAAAGTACAGATGAAAGAAAAATCAAGCACTGCCATGGAGATGCTTCAAACACAATTAAAAGAGCTCAATGAGAGAGTGGCAGCCCTGCATAATGACCAAGAAGCCTGTAAGGCCAAAGAGCAGAATCTTAGTAGTCAAGTAGAGTGTCTTGAACTTGAGAAGGCTCAGTTGCTACAAGGCCTTGATGAGGCCAAAAATAATTATATTGTTTTGCAATCTTCAGTGAATGGCCTCATTCAAGAAGTAGAAGATGGCAAGCAGAAACTGGAGAAGAAGGATGAAGAAATCAGTAGACTGAAAAATCAAATTCAAGACCAAGAGCAGCTTGTCTCTAAACTGTCCCAGGTGGAAGGAGAGCACCAACTTTGGAAGGAGCAAAACTTAGAACTGAGAAATCTGACAGTGGAATTGGAGCAGAAGATCCAAGTGCTACAATCCAAAAATGCCTCTTTGCAGGACACATTAGAAGTGCTGCAGAGTTCTTACAAGAATCTAGAGAATGAGCTTGAATTGACAAAAATGGACAAAATGTCCTTTGTTGAAAAAGTAAGTGGCTATATCTGTTTATGTTTAAATATAAAGCAGATTCTAATGAAAGATGAAATTTCAGGTAAACAAAATGACTGCAAAGGAAACTGAGCTGCAGAGGGAAATGCATGAGATGGCACAGAAAACAGCAGAGCTGCAAGAAGAACTCAGTGGAGAGAAAAATAGGCTAGCTGGAGAGTTGCAGTTACTGTTGGAAGAAATAAAGAGCAGCAAAGTAAGTTTCTTTGTGACAAGTGTTATTATGATTGCTATTATGATTTTATTATTTTTCTGTTTAGGATCAATTGAAGGAGCTCACACTAGAAAATAGTGAATTGAAGAAGAGCCTAGATTGCATGCACAAAGACCAGGTGGAAAAGGAAGGGAAAGTGAGAGAGGAAATAGCTGAATATCAGCTACGGCTTCATGAAGCTGAAAAGAAACACCAGGCTTTGCTTTTGGACACAAACAAACAGGTGAAATGTGGGGTTTGGTTACTGGGGGAGCTCATTTTGGTTTTTTTTGTTTGTTTTGCTCTAGTATGAAGTAGAAATCCAGACATACCGAGAGAAATTGACTTCTAAAGAAGAATGTCTCAGTTCACAGAAGCTGGAGATAGACCTTTTAAAGTCTAGTAAAGAAGAGCTCAATAATTCATTGAAAGCTACTACTCAGATTTTGGAAGAATTGAAGAAAACCAAGGTATGTTCACTTTAATTTGCTTCATGATTTCGAGGTTTTAAATGGAATTACTTTTATTTTGTAGATGGACAATCTAAAATATGTAAATCAGTTGAAGAAGGAAAATGAACGTGCCCAGGGGAAAATGAAGTTGTTGATCAAATCCTGTAAACAGCTGGAAGAGGAAAAGGAGATACTGCAGAAAGAACTCTCTCAACTTCAAGCTGCACAGGAGAAGCAGAAAACAGGTGGGTGTTAACTGGGGCACATCAACTAGCCATTGCACATGATGTGTTGCTTTACTTTGGACAGGTACTGTTATGGATACCAAGGTCGATGAATTAACAACTGAGATCAAAGAACTGAAAGAAACTCTTGAAGAAAAAACCAAGGAGGCAGATGAATACTTGGATAAGTACTGTTCCTTGCTTATAAGCCATGAAAAGTTAGAGAAAGCTAAAGAGATGTTAGAGACACAAGTGGCCCATCTGTGTTCACAGCAATCTAAACAAGATTCCCGAGGGTCTCCTTTGCTAGGTCCAGTTGTTCCAGGACCATCTCCAATCCCTTCTGTTACTGAAAAGAGGTTATCATCTGGCCAAAATAAAGCTTCAGGCAAGAGGCAAAGATCCAGTGGAATATGGGAGAATGGTAGAGGACCAACACCTGCTACCCCAGAGAGCTTTTCTAAAAAAAGCAAGAAAGCAGTCATGAGTGGTATTCACCCTGCAGAAGACACGGAAGGTACTGAGTTTGAGCCAGAGGGACTTCCAGAAGTTGTAAAGAAAGGTATGCCTAATTTAAAGACAAAATTATTTGTGGCAGTGCTGACAGTTATTTTTTTTGCCCTTAGGGTTTGCTGACATCCCGACAGGAAAGACTAGCCCATATATCCTGCGAAGAACAACCATGGCAACTCGGACCAGCCCCCGCCTGGCTGCACAGAAGTTAGCGCTATCCCCACTGAGTCTCGGCAAAGAAAATCTTGCAGAGTCCTCCAAACCAACAGCTGGTGGCAGCAGATCACAAAAGGTAAACTACTGTCAACATCCGTCTACTGTTTGTTGAACCTCTAACAGAGATGTTTGTGTTGCAGGTCAAAGTTGCTCAGCGGAGCCCAGTAGATTCAGGCACCATCCTCCGAGAACCCACCACGAAATCCGTCCCAGTCAATAATCTTCCTGAGAGAAGTCCGACTGACAGCCCCAGAGAGGGCCTGAGGGTCAAGCGAGGCCGACTTGTCCCCAGCCCCAAAGCTGGACTGGAGTCCAACGGCAGTGAGAACTGTAAGGTCCAGTGAAGGCACTTTGTGTGTCAGTACCCCTGGGAGGTGCCAGTCATTGAATAGATAAGGCTGTGCCTACAGGACTTCTCTTTAGTCAGGGCATGCTTTATTAGTGAGGAGAAAACAATTCCTTAGAAGTCTTAAATATATTGTACTCTTTAGATCTCCCATGTGTAGGTATTGAAAAAGTTTGGAAGCACTGATCACCTGTTAGCATTGCCATTCCTCTACTGCAATGTAAATAGTATAAAGCTATGTATATAAAGCTTTTTGGTAATATGTTACAATTAAAATGACAAGCACTATATCACAATCTCTGTTTGTATGTGGGTTTTACACTAAAAAAATGCAAAACACATTTTATTCTTCTAATTAACAGCTCCTAGGAAAATGTAGACTTTTGCTTTATGATATTCTATCTGTAGTATGAGGCATGGAATAGTTTTGTATCGGGAATTTCTCAGAGCTGAGTAAAATGAAGGAAAAGCATGTTATGTGTTTTTAAGGAAAATGTGCACACATATACATGTAGGAGTGTTTATCTTTCTCTTACAATCTGTTTTAGACATCTTTGCTTATGAAACCTGTACATATGTGTGTGTGGGTATGTGTTTATTTCCAGTGAGGGCTGCAGGCTTCCTAGAGGTGTGCTATACCATGCGTCTGTCGTTGTGCTTTTTTCTGTTTTTAGACCAATTTTTTACAGTTCTTTGGTAAGCATTGTCGTATCTGGTGATGGATTAACATATAGCCTTTGTTTTCTAATAAAATAGTCGCCTTCGTTTTCTGTAAGAATGATTCCTAAGTGTAAAGGCATTCGAATA